CGGGATGTGAGGAGGGCCCACGTCTGGGTAGAGGTGGTCGGGGCAGCCTCCTAGAAGTGATATTTAAGCTGAAACATGAAGGAGAATGGGCCTCCTTTGCTGAAAGTTTGCCGAGAGGCCTGGCAGGCGTGACAGCAGATGCAGAGGACAGAGGCCTGGGTCTCCAGGAGAAGCTGAGGGCACAGAGGGCAGAGGTTGGGCGGGGTGGGGACAGTAGGTCATGAGGCCAAGTTTTGTTCTTGGTGTGGAAGCCACTTTAGGTCTGCATTGTTTTTTTGTTTTGTTTTGCTTTTTTTTTTTAGACAGGGTCTCACACTGTCGCCAGGCTGGAGTGCAGTGGTGCGATCTCGGCTCACTGCAACCTCCGCCTCCTGAGTTCACGCGATTCTCCTGCCTCAGCCTCCCGAGTAGCTGGGATTACAGGCGCCCGCCACCTGGGATTACGGGCGCCCGCCACCATGCCCAGCTACTTTTTATATTTTTTGTAGAGATGGGGTTTCTCCTTATTGCCCAGGATGGTCTCTATCTCTTGACCTTGTGTTCTCCCGCCTCGGCCTCCCAAAGTGCTGGGATTACAGGCGTGAGACATCGCGCCCGGCTGAGGTCTGCATTGTTAATAGCGCCCTGCAGGGACGGTGCAGGCTGGTTGGGTTGCATATTGTCCACATCAGTGAGGGAAATGTGGGCATGCATGGTGATGGGATATGGGGAGGGCCGGCCCCCAGCTGGGAGGTGACTGTGGCTTGGCCTCAGGGACTATTGGTGAAGGACCAGGACCACTTGCATGATGGGTGTGGGAGAGTCAGGGGTCTTGCTGGTGAGCCTGTGCCAGGAGCTGTGAGAACCAGGGCCAGCCACTCGGCAACCTGGGTGTTTGGGGATGGGCATAGAGGAGTTTTCATTGGAGCGCCGCAGCCTGCTGACGTTTTCTTCAGATGTGCAAGGTCTTCTGTCTTCCAGCTTGCCCTGCCTCCAGCAGGAAATCTTCAGTCCTCTCTTGGTTTTTTTCCTCCAACTGCTTTGAAGATTTTTCAGTACCACTGGTTTTGAGCAGTCTGATGAGGATGTGCTTTGGTGTATTGAGGTGTCTGATGAGGGTGTGCTTTGGTGTATTGAGGAGTCTGATGAGAATGTGCTTTGGTGTATTGAGGTGTCTGATGAGGATGTGCTTTGGTGTATTGAGTCTGATGAGGATGTGCTTTGGTGTATTGAGTCTGATGAGGATGTGCTTTGGTGTATTGAGGTGTCTGATGAGAATGTGCTTTGGTGTATTGAGTCTGATGAGGATGTGCTTTGGTGTATTGAGGTGACTGATGAGAATGTGCTTTGGTGTATTGAGGTGTCTGATGAGGGTGTGCTTTGGTGTATTGAGGTGTCTGATGAGGATGTGCTTTGGTGTATTGAGGAGTCTGATGAGGATGTGCTTTGGTGTATTGAGTCCGATGAGGATGTGCTTTGGTGTATTGAGGTGTCTGATGAGAATGTGCTTTGGTGTATTGAGTCTGATGAGAATGTGCTTTGGTGTATTGAGTCTGATGAGGATGTGCTTTGGTGTATTGAGGTGTCTGATGAGAATGTGCTTTGGTGTATTGAGTCTGATGAGGATGTGCTTTGGTGTATTGAGGAGTCTGATGAGGATGTGCTTTGGTGTATTGAGTCTGATGAGGATGTGCTTTGGTGTATTGAGGTGTCTGATGAGAATGTGCTTTGGTGTATTGAGTCTGATGAGAATGTGCTTTGGTGTATTGAGTCTGATGAGGATGTGCTTTGGTGTATTGAGGTGTCTGATGAGAATGTGCTTTGGTGTATTGAGGAGTCTGATGAGGATGTGCTTTGGTGTATTGATGAGGATGTGCTTTGGTGTATTGAGGTGTCTGATGAGGATGTGCTTTGGTGTATTGAGTCTGATGAGAATGTGCTTTGGTGTATTGAGTCTGATGAGAATGTGCTTTGGTGTATTGAGTCTGATGAGGATGTGCTTTGGTGTATTGAGGTGTCTGATGAGAATGTGCTTTGGTGTATTGATGTCTGATGAGGGTGTGCTTTGGTGTATTGAGGAGTCTGATGAGGATGTGCTTTGGTGTATTGAGTCTGATGAGGATGTGCTTTGGTGTATTGAGGTGTCTGATGAGGATGTGCTTTGGTGTATTGAGTCTGATGAGGATGTGCTTTGGTGTATTGAGTCTGAAGAGGATGTGCTGTGGTGTATTGAGGTGTCTGATGAGGATGTACTTTGGTGTATTGAGGTGTCTGATGAGGATGTGCTTTGGTGTATTGAGGAGTCTGATGAGGATGTGCTTTGGTGTATTGAGTCTGATGAGGATGTGCTTTGGTGTATTGAGGTGTCTGATGAGAATGTGCTTTGGTGTATTGAGGAGTCTGATGAGGATGTGCTTTGGTGTATTGAGGAGTCTGATGAGGATGTGCTTTGGTGTATTGAGGAGTCTGATGAGGATGTGCTTTGGTGTATTGAGTCTGATGAGGATGTGCTTTGGTGTATTGAGGAGTCTGATGAGGATGTGCTTTGGTGTATTGAGTCTGATGAGGATGTGCTTTGGTGTATTGAGGTGTCTGATGAGAATGTGCTTTGGTGTATTGAGGTGTCTGATGAGGGTGTGCTTTGGTGTATTGAGTCTGATGAGGATGTGCTGTGGTGTATTGAGGTGTCTGATGAGGATGTGCTTTGGTGTACTGAGGTGTCTGATGAGGATGTACTTTGGTGTATTGAGGTGTCTGATGAGGATGTGCTTTGGTGTATTGAGGAGTCTGATGAGGATGTGCTTTGGTGTATTGAGGAGTCTGATGAGGATGTGCTTTGGTGTATTGAGTCTGATGAGGATGTGCTTTGGTGTATTGAGTCTGATGAGGATGTGCTTTGGTGTATTGACGAGGATGTGCTTTGGTGTATTGAGGTGTCTGATGAGGATGTGCTTTGGTGTACACGTACAGTATGTAGCCTTTGAGATTGGCTTCTTTCATATTCACTGAAGGCTTCGCCATGTCTTTTCGTGGCTTGATGGCTCATTTCTTTTTCGCGCTGGATGATACTCCATCCTGGGCGTGTGCTGCAGCTTGTTTATCTACGTACCTATTGAAGGACATCTTAGCTTCCAAGCTTCGGCAGTTACGCGTAAAGACATCTTAGCAGCTTCCAAGCTTTGGCAGTTACACATAAAGACATCTTAGCAGCTTCCAAGCTTCAGCAGTTACTCATAAAGCTGCTGTAAACGCCCATGTGCAGGTTTTTGTTTTGACACAACTTTTCAGCCCATTTGGATGAATAAAGAAACCTGATTGCCGGACCGTGTGATGAGACCGTGTTTAATGAGAAGCT